GTACTGGGGTCCTGTGTCCCAAGCTTCTAGCTTCCAGAAGTCTCTCAGTCTGTTTTATTTTCAACCCCCTACACCCTTCACACTCCCCAATTCGCCCTTCCTAACCAACAATTCCCAAATCCTGCCCAGAGAGAAGGTTACCAAGGCAACCGGCTTAATCTGGTAACTGTGGCATGTGCTGGGAGAGAAGCCCTTCCCTCTTCCTATTCAGTTCATAAAATGCTACCTGGGGAGCTCCAACCCATTCCAGCCACTTTCCCCTTTCAAGCCAGGGGATATTGGAGTGTCCAATAAGGGGAGCACAGGAAGCTGATACTCAGACCTCTAATACAGCTTCTTAGCCAAAATTGTGCGCTGTCTTCTTTTTACTGTTTCCAAATCCACAAACAGATGGGTGTGCAAAGCTTTATTTCTGTGAACACATGCTCTAGCACACATGGGAACAGATATGCACATACATTGATACGTATGTCATACACACCCTGTTCAGTTTTACTACCACTCCCAGCCATTAGCATTCCTGTCTCTGCCTGGTTGGTGCTCGGTAAACAGGGGTGGGGCATTGTCCAGAGAGCCTCAACCCATCGAGAACCTGCTGCCACTCCCACACCTTGTAAGTCTAACCTGGATGTTCTCACACTTAGCATGGCTTTACGATGCACCCCCCTCCTCCCCCACACTCCTTCTGGGGCAGCATATCCTTAAGGACAGAATGCTCCTGGTGTGGGCATCAGGAGTAAGGATTACTTGGAGTGCTAATTGGCACCACTTTTCCCACTCCATGGCCATGTACACTTGGGCTCTGTGCTTGATGATAGTCGGCAGTTCTGGGGCTTGTCACCTGTCTCCATGGCCCTGCTTCCTTCTGCTGCCAGCTGGGCTCAGGTGCCCTTGTGCTCCTGGTCTCCTCCCCACTGCCTATTATCCCCTCCTCACCCCAGCTAGACCTGCCACAACCTGCTGCTCCCTGCCTGGCTCCTACCTGCCTGCCAGTACCTGCCCACAGACCAGGCCCACACCACCTATTGTGCCCTACCAGAGAGGACAGATGGGCACCGCCTCCAGTGGCAATGCTAATTCACCCAAGAGGCCTTCCCAGCTCTTCTCACAGAAGGAAGATAAACTCCACATATTTCTGTGAGTATGAGAAAGGTGCACACTCTTGGGTTGGTTCTGCCACCTTCCCCCTCTTCACGGCCAGGAGCGCAGCCGCCGCCGCCGCCGCCGCCGCGTCCTCTCAGCCTTGCGCTCCGCCCGCTGCCTCTGCCGCCGCAGCGCAGAGCCGGGCGCACCGGCCCCGCAGCCTGCCCACTCTTCGGGCCGCGTGCCGGCTGCAGCCGGCATGGGGGGTTGCTGAGAGCGAGCACTCCTTTCCTCTGGCACCTCCCCCGGCTACTGGCCACTGGACTCTGGCCAGCGAGGCTCGGCCCCTCTGGCCCCCAGTCTGGCGCCTGGCACGGCCCTCTACTCTGCTCCTCCAGCTCTGAGCATCGTGTCTTCGCCGCCCCCCCCGCCCGCGCCTGGGATACCTGGGTCCCCCGGCGACCCCTAGGAGAGGGGCGGGGGGGGGCATGAAGCCGCTGGAGAAATTTCTGAAGAAGCAGACGTCGCAGCTGGCGGGCCGAACGGTGGCGGGAGGTCCCGGCGGGGGTCTGGGGAGCTGCGGTGGGCCTGGAGGGGGTGGGGGACCCGGCGGGGGCGGCGGTCCAGCCGGGGGACAGCGGTCGTTGCAGCGGCGTCAGAGCGTGTCTCGCCTGCTGCTCCCCGCTTTCCTCCGGGAGCCCCCCGCCGAGCCGGGGCTGGAGCCGCCCCCTGAGGAGGAAGGAGGAGAGCCGGCGGGGGTCGCGGAGGAGCCGGGCAGCGGGGGGCCCTGCTGGCTGCAGCTGGAGGAGGTGCCGGGGCCCGGGCCTCTCGGGGGAGGGGGGCCCCTGCGCTCCCCTTCCTCCTACTCATCTGACGAGCTGTCCCCAGGCGAGCCCTTGACTTCGCCGCCCTGGGCCCCTCTGGGCGCCCCCGAGCGGCCCGAGCATCTTCTGAACCGGGTTCTGGAGCGGCTTGCTGGAGGGGCTACCAGGGACAGCGCCGCCTCAGGTAAGGAGCCGGTGGGCTCGAACACCCAGAGCCTGACATCTGTGGTGCCCACTGATCTTTACAGATATCCTGCTGGATGACATTGTCCTTACCCATTCTCTCTTCCTCCCGACGGAGAAATTTCTGCAGGAGCTACACCAGTAATATCCTTTTGTGGAGTTTGGAAAAGGAGAGGTGCGTAGGGATTTTTCTTAACTTAAGGGTCAGCTTTGTTCGGGCAGGAGGCATGGAGGGCCCTGAAGGGCTGGGCCGGAAGCAAGCCTGTCTAGCCATGCTTCTCCATTTCTTGGACACCTACCAGGGGCTGCTTCAAGAGGAAGAGGGGGCCGGCCACATCATCAAGGTGGGCCTGGGGGAAGAGAAGGTGGGTAAACATTCCTTCACCTTCTTTGTCCTCCTCTCTCCAGGATCTATACCTGCTAATTATGAAGGACGAGTCCCTTTACCAGGGCCTCCGAGAGGACACTCTGAGGCTGCACCAGCTGGTGGAGACGGTGGAACTAAAGTGAGGGGGAGTGGGGCAGGGGCGGGAACAGGGGCGTGCTGATGCCCAGCTGTGTCCATGCCAGGATTCCAGAGGAGAACCAGCCACCCAGCAAGCAGGTGAAGCCACTCTTCCGCCACTTCCGCCGGATAGACTCCTGTCTGCAGACCCGGGTGGCCTTCCGGGGCTCTGATGAGAGTGAGTGTGGGCATTAGGAGGGGCAGGGTGTCCTGTTGAAAGCCATTTTCCTGTTTCCGTCCAGTCTTCTGCCGTGTATACATGCCTGACCACTCTTATGTGACCATACGCAGCCGCCTTTCAGCATCTGTGCAGGACATTCTGGGCTCTGTGACGGAGAAACTTCAATATTCAGAGGAGCCCGCGGGGCGTGAGGATTCCCTCATCCTGGTAGCTGTGTCCTCCTCTGGAGGTGAGGGTCAGGAAGAACTGGGCTGATGCTCCGGGCCGAGGATGAGCAGCTCTTTCTCCTGCAGAGAAGGTCCTTCTCCAGCCCACTGAGGACTGTGTTTTCACCGCACTGGGCATCAACAGCCACCTGTTTGCCTGTACTCGGGACAGCTATGAGGCTCTGGTAAGAACTTCCCAAGGCCTTGACTGGAATGGAGCCCAGCCCCTATGCCCCTGCCTGCCACCAGGTGCCCCTCCCCGAGGAGATCCAGGTCTCCCCTGGAGACACAGAGATCCACCGAGTGGAGCCTGAGGACGTTGCCAACCACCTAACTGCCTTCCACTGGGAGCTGTTCCGATGTGTGCATGAGGTGGGGACCGAGGCTGGTGCTATGCTGGGGGGCCCTGGCCGCCCCTCCGCTGCCGTGGGTGCAGCTGGAGTTCGTGGACTACGTGTTCCACGGGGAGCGCGGCCGCCGGGAGACGGCCAACTTGGAGCTGCTGCTGCAGCGCTGCAGCGAGGTCACGCACTGGGTGGCCACCGAAGTGCTGCTCTGCGAGGCCCCGGGCAAGCGCGCGCAGCTGCTCAAGAAGTTCATCAAGATCGCGGCCCTGTGAGTGCGGCCGTCGGCGGGATGGGGGGCCGCCCGCCCCTGACCCCGCCTCCCACCCCCGCAGCTGCAAGCAGAACCAGGACCTGCTGTCTTTCTACGCCGTGGTCATGGGGCTGGACAACGCCGCTGTCAGCCGCCTTCGACTCACCTGGGAGGTGATGAGACCCCTCCCGTTCCTACCTGGGAAGATATCCCTTCTCCTTCCTTCAAACTCTGCAGAAGCTGCCAGGGAAATTCAAGAACTTGTTTCGCAAATTTGAGAACCTGACGGTGAGTGGGTTTGGCTCTTTCTTCTGCTCTTGTGTCCCTTGATCTCTCTCCTGTGGAATACTAGGACCCCTGCAGGAACCACAAAAGCTACCGAGAAGTGATCTCCAAAATGAAGCCCCCTGTGATTCCCTTCGTGCCTCTGATCCTCAAAGGTGAGAGAGTTACTCCCAAGCTGTGCCGCTTCTCCTCACATTGGATTCTCTCCACATCCCCTAGACCTGACTTTCCTGCACGAAGGGAGTAAGACCCTTGTAGATGGTTTGGTGAACATCGAGAAGCTGGTGAGTGAGTGGCACTGCAAACCCCTAGTCCCCCTTTCAAGGCTCATTCCTTGTCATCTCCCAGCATTCAGTGGCCGAAAAAGTGAGGACAATCCGCAAATACCGGAGCCGGCCCCTTTGTGAGTACCCAGGGTACTGAGAGCAGTACAGAAACCTGACTGCCTCTCCCTCTTTACCCACTAGGCCTGGACATGGAGGCATCCCCCAATCACCTGCAGACCAAGGCCTATGTGCGCCAGTTTCAGGTCATCGACAACCAGAACCTCCTCTTCGAGCTCTCCTACAAGCTGGAGGCAAACAGTCAGTGAGAGTGGAGGCTCCAGTCAGACCCGCCAGATCCTTGGGCACCTGGCACTCAAGCACTTTGCACGATGTCTCAACCAACATCTGACATCTTTCCCGTGGAGCAACTTCCTGCTCCACGGGAAAGAGGTCGATGGATTTACCCCTGGACCCATAAGTCTGTTCATCCTGCTGAAGTCCCCTCCCCATTGCTCCTTCAAGCCAAAACTACACTTTGCTGGTTCCTGTCCCCTCTGAGAAAGGGGATAGAAAGCTCCTTCCTCTATGTCCTCCCATCGAGATCTGTTCTGGGGATGGAGCTTCCAACTTCCTCTTGCAGCAGGAAAGAATGCTGCTCACCCTTCTGTCTTGCAGAGTGGGATTGTGGGAGGGATTGGCAGCCTTCTTCTCCACCACCTGTCCAGCTTCTTCCTGGTCAGGGCTGGGACCCCCAGGAATATTATGTTGCCGTGTGTGTGTGTGTGTGTGTGTGTGTGTGTGTGTGTGTGTGTGTGTGTGTGTGTGTGTCTTCTTTTAGGGAGCAGGAGTGCATCTGGTAATTGAGGGTGGATGTTGTGTGTGCTGGGGAGGGGTCCTTCTGTTTGGTGCTACCCTTGTCTACTCTGCCCCTGGATGGTGCGGGGTGCTTTCTCCACCCCCACACTCCCTGCTCAGCTCCTCGTGCTGCCCTGCATGCCCAGGCTTGTGAGCCAAGCTGCTTTTTGGGGCAGGGAGTAGCAGCAGGTGGGAGGGGTTACCCATCAGCCCTTGCAAGTCCCCCACTCAGGCCTCTGGAAGGTCCAGGGATGGGCTCTGATGAGAGGGTAAAAGATGCTCAGGGAAACACAGGCCTCAGCTGCCTAGAGGACCCTCCCCCTGCCTTGCAGTGGGCTCGGGTAGAGCAGTATCAGGAGCTAGGGTTGTCTGCTGCCCACACTCCTGCTTTTTGGGATATCTAACTGCTAAGGAGGGAGTTGACATCCCCCTTCTGGCTCATGTGTCTGACACCAACAACATGGTCTCTGTCCCTCTCTCTTTGACTCTCCCTTTGTCCTCCCCATAGAGCTGGGGTGGGGTGGATCCCTATACCTGGGGCAGGCAGCCCCAAAGTGGGGGAGGGGGATGGCAGAGACTGTAAAGGCGCCACTGGACTCTGGCAAGGCCTTTATTACCTTTACTCCCCTCCCTCTCCCATCACCAGCCTCAAGGCCTGAGGGGTGCAGGGGCTCCTGGCAGCTACTGGGTGAGGTTTCCTGGCACAGACTCACCCTTCTTTCTGGCACCACCTCTTTCCCTTTTGAAGAGACAGCAACAGCCGTAGCAAAAGCAGCTGCTGCTCCTGCTATGAGGGTGTATATATTTTTTACCCAAAGCTCTGGAATTGTACATTTATTTTTTAAAACTCAAAGAGGGAAAGAGCCTTGTATCATATGTGAACATTGTATCATAGGTAATGTTGTACAGACCCTTTTATACAGTGATCTGTCTTGTTCCTGCAGCAAAAATCCTCTATGGACATAGGAGGTGCTGTGTCCCATGCCCTCTTGCCCTGACAGTGTCCCATGGGCCCCCTTCTGCTCCCTGCCCCCTCCCTGCTACTGCTGATGCACTCTCCTCTCCCTGCAGCCCCTGGCTTCCCAGCCTTCCTCCTGACCCCTTCCAACAGCCTTGGAACTCCAGCTGCCACCACCCTCTGGGTCGGACACTGGGACCCACTGGCCCAGTCTTGGCTGCTGCTTACCCCTAGCCTTGATGCCTGCCCAGGGACCCCCAGCCCCCTCCCGTTGCCCTGCAGCTTTAACAGAGTGAACCATGTGTATTGTACAGGCGCGGTTGTCATTGCAGAAACCGCTGGGTGGAGAAGAAGCCGATAAAGTCTATGAATCAACCTGCCTGTTGTTCTCCATTCTGTTTTCTTTG